TTTTATGACATTGAATTTGGCCATAATTTCTTGGATTTGACACCAAATACACATGTGACAAAAGAAAAATAGACCAATTAGACTTCATGAAAATTAAAACTTTAGTATATCAAACAATAACAAAGTGAAAGAGGAACCTATTTAATGAGAACAAAATACAGGTTGAATATCCCTGAGCCAAAAATCTAAAATCCAAAATGCTCCAAAATCCAAATTTTTTTTTTCTTTTTTTTTTTTTGGAGACGGAGTCTCCCCCTGTCGCCCAGGCTGGAGTGCAATGGCGTGATCTCGACTCACTGCAACCTCTGCCTCCCAGGTTCAAACGATTCTCCTGCCTCAGCCTCCCAAGTACTGGGATTACAGGCGCTCGCCACCATGCCCGGCTAATTTTTGTATTTTTAGTAGAGACAGGGTTTCACCATGTTGGCCAGGCTGGTCTCGAACTCCTGATCGCGTGATCCACCCACCTTGGCCTCCCAAAGTGCTGGGATTACAGGCGTGAACCACTGCGCCCGGCCCGCCCGACTAATTTTTGTATTTTTAGTAGAGATGGGGTTCCGCCATGTTGGCCAGCCTGGTCTCGAACTTCTGACCTCAGGTGATCCGCCCGCCTCGGCCTTCTAAAGTGCTGGGATTACAGGCGTGAGCCACCGCGCCCAACCCCCTGAAATAATATTTGTTTGCCTCTAGGGGCACCCTGAGCTTCGTGGAGTCTGAAATAATGTCTCTAAACACTTAAGTGATCAGTTACGGAAAACACTTCCCAGAAATCTGGGAAAAGCCCCTTTAAGAAGGAGTAAATACCTCCTTCTCCCCTAGAGGCCGAAGTCGCCATTTCCCTGCACGGGGCACAGCACCTCAGAATACAAGTTCGCAGAGGTCAAAGCAGTGGACACACTCCGAAGAGCTCCGTGGAGTTTTGGAAACTACATTATCCAGAGTGCAGAGCGCAAAACGGCGGCGGAGTTGAGCCAATGACAGCCCAGGATAGCAACACTTCCGCGCACGCGCAGCGCGACGGGCCGGAACTTCCGGCGTCCTCCTCGTGGCGGTCATTTTGGCCTCTGTCCTGTTTGTCCAGCCCGCCAGTTTCTGCAGTGGAGGTCGCGACTGAGGGACGGGACAGAGAAGTCGCGAAAGTGGGCCAGAGGTTCTGCGACACCACCTCGGGTGAGCTGCGCCAGGCCCGGGATAGGGACTGTTGTGTTCGAATGCCCGCCCCGGTCGGCCGCCGCTCCCCGCCTAGTCCACGGAGCTCAATGGCGGCAGTCGCGCTGAGGGACTCGGCTCAGGTGAGTTGTGCGTCCTCCGGGTCTCGCCTACCGATCGTGGATTGAACTATTCCTGCTGTGACAGGGTATGACCTTTGAGGATGTGGCCATTTATTTCTCCCAAGAAGAGTGGGAGCTCCTTGATGAGTCTCAGAGGTTCCTGTACTGCGATGTGATGCTGGAGAACTTTGCACATGTAACATCCCTGGGTAAGGCCCTAGCATCCCTCCGAGTGTCTGCTCATGCATTTCATCAGCATTTCTCTGCTTTCAGGTTATTGCCATGGAATGGAGAATGAGGCGATAGCTTCTGAGCAGAGTGTATCTATACAGGTCAGGACTTCTAAGGGCAATACACCCACCCAGAAAACTCACCTCAGTGAGATTAAGATGTGTGTCCCAGTCTTGAAAGACATTTTGCCTGCGGCTGAGCACCAAACCACATCCCCTGTGCAAAAGTCATACTTGGGTAGCACAAGCATGAGAGGCTTCTGCTTCAGTGCTGACCTTCACCAGCATCAAAAGCATTACAATGAAGAAGAGCCCTGGAAAAGGAAGGTGGATGAGGCTACATTTGTGACCGGCTGCAGATTCCATGTGTTGAATTATTTCACCTGTGGGGAGGCCTTCCCAGCCCCCACGGACCTACTCCAACACGAAGCCACTCCCAGTGGTGAGGAGCCACACAGTAGCAGCAGCAAGCATATACAGGCATTTTTCAATGCAAAAAGTTATTACAAGTGGGGTGAATACAGAAAAGCTTCAAGCCACAAACACACACTTGTTCAGCATCAGAGTGTCTGTTCTGAAGGAGGGCTTTATGAGTGTAGCAAATGTGAGAAAGCCTTCACTTGCAAGAACACACTTGTTCAGCACCAGCAAATTCACACTGGACAAAAGATGTTTGAGTGTAGTGAATGTGAGGAATCCTTTAGCAAAAAGTGCCACCTAATCTTACACAAGATAATTCACACTGGAGAAAGGCCTTATGAATGCAGTGATCGTGAGAAAGCCTTTATCCATAAATCTGAATTCATTCACCACCAGAGACGTCACACTGGAGGAGTGCGTCATGAGTGTGGTGAATGTAGGAAAACCTTTAGCTACAAATCTAACCTCATTGAACACCAGAGAGTTCACACTGGAGAAAGGCCTTATGAATGTGGCGAGTGCGGGAAATCCTTTAGACAAAGCTCTAGCCTTTTTCGACACCAGAGAGTTCACTCTGGAGAAAGGCCTTATCAGTGCTGTGAGTGTGGGAAATCCTTTAGACAAATCTTCAATCTCATTCGACATAGAAGAGTTCACACTGGAGAAATGCCTTATCAGTGCAGTGATTGTGGGAAATCTTTTAGCTGCAAATCGGAACTCATTCAACACCAGAGAATTCACAGTGGAGAAAGACCTTATGAATGCAGAGAATGTGGGAAATCCTTTAGACAATTCTCTAACCTCATTCGACACCGCAGCATTCACACTGGTGATAGGCCTTATGAGTGCAGTGAATGTGAGAAATCCTTTAGCCGCAAATTTATCCTGATTCAACACCAAAGAGTTCACACTGGAGAAAGACCTTATGAATGCAGTGAATGTGGAAAATCCTTTACCCGCAAATCTGACCTCATTCAACACCGGAGAATTCATACTGGCACAAGACCTTATGAGTGCAGTGAATGTGGCAAATCTTTTAGACAGCGCTCTGGCCTCATTCAGCACCGGAGACTTCATACTGGAGAAAGGCCTTATGAATGTAGTGAATGTGGAAAGTCTTTTAGCCAAAGTGCTAGCCTCATTCAACACCAGAGAGTTCACACTGGAGAAAGGCCTTATGAATGTAGTGAATGTGGGAAATCCTTTAGCCAGAGCTCTAGCCTCATTCAACACCAGAGAGGTCACACTGGAGAAAGACCTTATGAGTGCAGTCAATGTGGGAAACCCTTTACCCACAAATCAGACCTTATTCAGCACCAAAGAGTTCACACTGGAGAAAGGCCTTATGAATGCAGTGAATGTGGGAAATCCTTTAGCCGCAAATCTAACCTCATTCGACATCGGAGAGTTCACACTGAAGAAAGGCCTTAAATGTGAAGGGAATGTGCTATTTCTTTATTCAGTATAATAGCACTGGAGGAGACTGTGGTAGCCATCTTCGTAAATTTAAACTTTGAGCACCCACAGTGGGGTATTCTTCATAAGTTTCAGGTATGTGGGAAGCTCTGAGGAGGTTCATTGTAATTTCTAATCTGCCGAGGCCTATAGCCTGATTTATGTCACTGCCAATTTCTGAGGCTGAAGCCATTTCACATTTCACCCCTACCACCTGGCAGGTGCACACCATGTGCATGAGTCACTTCCCCACAGTGCTCAGAGAAGCAAACCTCTGTACTCTCCCATTTGCTTGGGGAAATTATTAATAGCCCAAGCATGTAGGGTCTTCATGTCTTTTCTCTGACTTTAGAGTATACACCTGACCCAGTTGTGGTCCAGAGAATCTGAGTTGTGCTGTCAGCTTTCTAAGGATTACTTTTTTAAGGAACATTGTCGGTCTCACATGATGCTTGTAATGAATTTTTCCACATTCTGATTCACCAGCCTGGAAACTGCTTGGTGCACATTGCTTTAATTTATAATGTTTTTATAAAGGTTTTAAAAAAATTTACGCACCTTTAATCTTGGGTGTTCTATTCATTGCATAGAATGACTTGTAAGCAGAATAGTGATGTCAGCATGAAGGGGTGAATAGATTTTGTGGAGATCTCAAACTTTCTGTACTCAGAAGGGACAATGTGATGGCAGAAGACAGCTCTTTGTTCTGTATTGCTCTAATTGGCCTGCTGCCCAAGGCCTCAAAGTAAAGACTGCCAGGCTTTGTGTTCCTGTATTGTGGCCTGGTGCCATTTTTGTCAGGTCAGAGGTCACCATGAAAAGGAGGCAGTTGTGACAATCCCCAGTGCTTCTGTGAACGTGAATTTTGTTCAGTTGTCCACAGGAGATCCACATAATTCCTAGCACTGGTGAGGGGAATCTGTTGCCCAGGTCCTGCAAAGGAGCCAGGTGCCATGGCATATAAGTCAGTGTAGACTGGTGCCATTTGTTGTCAGACTATAGGTGTGGAGGTGAAATTACAGGTTCAACAGTAATTGGGACAGAAACTCCAGGTAAATGGGGAGTGGAGAAGACTGCAGTAAATTAGATGGAATGACTCTTCTAAAAGTTCATCTACAAATTTTCCAGTGAATATGGTTGTGTAGGATCAGTGCATACAGAAATTCTCAGGATCTTCTGTTTACTATCGCTGAGATCATTATCAGAAAATAGTCTGGCCGGGCATGGTGTAATCCTAACACTTTGGGAGGCCAAGGCGGGCGGATTGCCTGAGCTCAGGAGTTCAAGACCAGCCTGGGCAACATGGTGAAATCCCATGTCTACTAAAATACAAAAAATTAGCCAGGCGTGGCAGCATGCGCCTATAGTCCCAGCCACTTGGGAGGCTGAGGCAGGAGAATCGCTTGAACCCAGAAGGCGGAAGTTGCAGTGAGCTGAGATTGCACCACTGCACTCCAGCCCAGGCAACAGAGTGAGACTCCGTCTCCAAAAAAAAAAAAGAAAATAGTCTATAAAGGTTTTGTGGCTCCTTGTATCCTGTCTGGGCTGTTCACCTCAAGGCCATTGCTATGCAGGTAGGAGAACAAGAATAGAGAGAAGGATCATTCCGCGGTCCAGGGATGTGGCTTTTGTGACTCAGCCAACATTCCTATTAATTCAGGTGGCAACAGCCTTCATTGCTTGCCAAAATTTGCTGCCCCTGAGGCAAGGTTGCCTCTCTCAGGGCATGAGGAGAGAGAGAGATGGTGAAGTCCATATCAGGTTGCCACCCTGATTAAAAAAAAAGGAACATCTAGGCTCTTAATTTTGAGCCACTTTTTAAAGCTTTTTGAAGGTCTAATTTGTATAACTGACATGCAACAAAGTACACGTATCCAAAGTGTACAGTTTGGTAAAGCCATGAAACCATCATTACAACCATAAAAATGAATTTGTGTGTCACCCATATATTTACCTTGTATCTTTTTATAATCTTTCTCCCTTCCCCAGCTCTTCAGGTTCAACTGATTTCCTTTACAGTAAATTAGTTTGCATTTTCTGGAGTTTTTACTGAGATACATACACACACACACACACACACACACACACACGTATACGCATATACGTATACGTATATATATACATATGTGTTTATATATGTGTGTGTGTATATATATATACTTACTGGTTTTCTTCATGCTGTATAATTATTTTGAGATTCAAAAATGATGAATCTTTGTATTGCTGAGTATCATGCTGTTCTATGGATAAGTCAGTGTTTATCCATGTGTTTAGGGACATTTATATTATTTATAGATTTTTGTATATTACAAATAAAGCTGCTGTAAATACTTGAATTCATTTCTTTATATGGATATGTGTTTTATTT